CACGACTCCGTCTCGGAAAACACACAACACACACACACACACACACCTCCCACAAATCACTAAGAAAATGCAACAATACAATAGAAAAATGAGCAAAAAAGATGAACAGGAAATTCACAGAAAATTCAAACGGTCAATAAATGTGTGAAAAGATCCTCAACCTCATTAGTAATTAGGAAAATGCAAATTTAAAAGATGATAGTTCGTCTTGCTCCCACCCCACCCAGGTAATCATTCTCAATTGGATATATTTGAGTGTATCCTTTTTTCCATGAATATACTAACACATACACACACACACACACACACACACGCATATTACTAAACTATACATATAGTATATATTAATAAAGACATTTTGAGTTTGATGAACGAAGGAATGGCTGAGTGAGAACCAGACAATATCAGATCATGAATGAGTTGTGTTAAAAGCAGTAAGACAGGTTTTCCTAGGAAATCATACAAGGAGCTGGGATTTGGGGAGCTTTATCTAAATCTCTTTATAACTAAATGTTTTCCATGTAAAAGTTGGTGTTTTTAAAATTCAATTTAATTTTTTTTTTGAGATAGGGTCTTGATATGTCATCCAGGCTGAAACACAGTGGCATAATCATGGCTCACTGCAGCCTTGTCCTCCTAGACTCAAGCAATTCTCCCACCTCACCCTCCCCCTCAGCTGGGACTACAAGCATGCACCACCATGCCCAGCTAATTAAAAAAAATTTTTTTGCAGAGACAGGGTCTCACTATATTGCCTAGGCTGGTCTTGAACTCCTGGCCTCAAGTGATCCTCCCGCCTCAGCCTCCCAAAGTGCTGGGATTATAGGCATGAGCCACTGGGCTCAGACAAGGGCTCTTCTTGATGGCTTACTGTATCCACTTTGTCCCCAAGACCATAGGGAAATGACTAGAGGTGACTGTACTAGCTAGATTTTAAATGAAACTGAAATGAAAGTTCACTTCCTCATTTTGAGTACCTCATGTGACAAGTTCCAATTTCTTTTCAAGTCAATTGAACTGAAATCTCCTTGTTGCTTTGAAATCTTAGAAGAGAGCCCACTAATTCAAGGACTCTTACTGTGGGAGCAACTGCTGGTTCTATCACGTATGTACTCTTTGTTCTTTTTCTCCCATTTGCAACACTTCCTATGTTACCTTTCCTTACACAGAATGAAACGGCTGGTTTGTGTGCTCTTGGTGTGCTCCTCTGCAGTGGCACAGTTGCATAAAGATCCTACCCTGGATCACCACTGGCATCTCTGGAAGAAAACCTATGGCAAACAATACAAGGAAAAGGTAGATTGGATTGCCACTCGAGCGATATGCTTGTATGACTATGTTCTTCTTCATTATGTTTTAGAATGAAGAAGCAGTACGACGTCTCATCTGGGAAAAGAATCTAAAGTTTGTGATGCTTCACAACCTGGAGCATTCAATGGGAATGCACTCATACGATCTGGGCATGAACCACCTGGGAGACATGGTAGGTACATTACAAGAAATCCCACTTTCACGAAACAATGCCTGACTGTATATTTGCTTTGTAGACCAGTGAAGAAGTGATGTCTTTGATGAGTTCCCTGAGAGTTCCCAGCCAGTGGCAGAGAAATATCACATATAAGTCAAACCCTAATCGGATATTGCCTGATTCTGTGGACTGGAGAGAGAAAGGGTGTGTTACTGAAGTGAAATATCAAGTGAGTATTACCATCCCAAGCCTCTGAACCCTGATTTGCGTTTGTGACCTTGTATCTGTTTTAGGGTTCTTGTGGTGCTTGCTGGGCTTTCAGTGCTGTGGGGGCCCTGGAAGCACAGCTGAAGCTGAAAACAGGAAAGCTGGTGTCTCTCAGTGCCCAGAACCTGGTGGATTGCTCAACTGAAAAATATGGAAACAAAGGCTGCAATGGTGGCTTCATGACAACGGCTTTCCAGTACATCATTGATAACAAGGGCATCGACTCAGACGCTTCCTATCCCTACAAAGCCATGGTGCGTCTTAAGCAAACTTTTTGTGCTGCCCCATACTTCATCATATTTATACTTCTTTTTGCAGGATCAGAAATGTCAATATGACTCAAAATATCGTGCTGCCACATGTTCAAAGTACACTGAACTTCCTTATGGCAGAGAAGATGTCCTGAAAGAAGCTGTGGCCAATAAAGGCCCAGTGTCTGTTGGTGTAGATGCGCGTCATCCTTCTTTCTTCCTCTACAGAAGTGGTAAAAAATAAAATAAACAATAATTAGAATTTACTCTTTTTTCCCACCCATATTTGATTCTCAGGTGTCTACTATGAACCATCCTGTACTCAGAATGTGAATCATGGTGTACTTGTGGTTGGCTATGGTGATCTTAATGGGAAAGAATACTGGCTTGTGAAAAACAGGTAATATATTTACACTTTATATTTAATTGGAATTTGTAATTTTGTATTATTTCTTTTTCTAAAGCTGGGGCCACAACTTTGGTGAAGAAGGATATATTCGGATGGCAAGAAATAAAGGAAATCATTGTGGGATTGCTAGCTTTCCCTCTTACCCAGAAATCTAGAGGATCTCTCCTTTTTATAACAAATCAAGAAATATGAAGCACTTTCTCTTAACTTAATTTTTCCTGCTGTATCCAGAAGAAATAATTGTGTCATGATTAATGTGTATTTACTGTACTAATTAGAAAATATAGTTTGAGGCCGGGCACGGTGGCTCACGCCTGTAATCCCAGTACTTGGGAGGCCAAGGCAGGCATATCAACTTGAGGCCAGGAGTTAAAGAGCAGCCTGGCTAACATGGTGAAACCCCATCTCTACTAAAAATACAAAAAATTAGCCGAGCACGGTGGTGCATGCCTGTAATCCCAGCTACTTGGGAGGCTGAGGCACGAGATTCCTTGAACCCAAGAGGTTGAGGCTATGTTGAGCTGAGATCACACCACTGTACTCCAGCCTGGATGACAGAGTGGAGACTCTGTTTCAAAAAAACAGAAAAGAAAATATAGTTTGATTCTTCATTTTTTTAAATTTGCAAATCTCAGGATAAAGTTTGCTAAGTAAATTAGTAATGTACTATAGATATAACTGTACAAAAATTGTTCAACCTAAAACAATCTGTAATTGCTTATTGTTTTATTGTATACTCTTTGTCTTTTTAAGACCCCTAATAGCCTTTTGTAACTTGATGGCTTAAAAATACTTAATAAATCTGCCATTTCAAATTTCTATCATTGCCACATACCATTCTTATTCCTAGGCAACTATTAATAATCTATCCTGAGAATATTAATTGTGGTATTCTGGTGATGGGGTTTAGCAACTTTGATGGAAGAAAATATTAGGCTATAAATGTCCTAAGGACTCAGATTGTATCTTTGTACAGAAGAGGATTCAAAACGCCACGTGTAGTGGCTCATGCCTGTAATCCCAACACTTTGGGAGGCTGAAGTAGGAGGATCGTCTTGAGCCCAGGAGTTCAAGACCAGCCTGGACAACATAGTGAGACCTTGTCTCCACAAAAATAAAAAAGAAACTATCCAGGAGTGGTGGTGTGTGCCTGTGGTCCCTGCTATGCAGATGTCTAAGACAGGAGGATCACAAGAGCCCAGGAGGTTGAGAATGCAGTGAGCTTGTAATTGCACCACTGCACTCCAGCCTGGGTGACAGAGCAAGACCCTGTCTTAAAAAAAGAGGATTCAACACATATTTTTATATTATGTTAAAGTAAAGAAATGCATAAAAGACAAGCACTTTGGAAGAATTATTTTAATGATCAACAATTTAATGTATTAGTCCAAATTATTTTTACGTAGTCATCAACAATTTGACCAGGGCCTTTATTTGGCAAATAACTGAGCCAACCAGAATAAAATAACCAATACTCCACTGCTCATATTTTTATCTAATTCAGATGGATCTTCCTTACAACTGCTCTAGATTAGTAGATGCATCTAAGCAGGCAGCAGGAACTTTAAATTTTTTAAGTTCATGTCTATGACATGAACAATGTGTGGGATAATGTCATTAATATATCCTAAATTAACCTAAACGTATTTCACTAACTCTGGCTCCTTCTCCATAAAGCACATTTTAAGGAACAAGAATTGCTAAATATAAAAACATAAATAATACCATAATACATGGCTATCATCAAAAGTGTATAGAATATTATAGTTTAAAAGTATTTAGTTGATTACTTTTCAGTTTTGTTTTGTTTTTTGAGACGGAGTCTCACTCTGTTGCCCAGGCTGGAGTGCAGTGGCACCATCTCAGTTCACTGCAACTTCTGCCTCCCGAGTTCAAGCGATTCTCCTGCCTCAGCCTCCCGAGTAGCTGGAATTATAGGCGTGCACCACCACGCCCAGCTAATTTTTGTATTTTTAGTAAAGACAGGGTTTTGCCACATTAGCCAGGCTGGTCTCAAACTCCTGACCTCAGGTGATCCACCCACCCCAGCCTCCCAAAGTGCTAAGATTACAGGCGTGAGCCACTGAGCCCAGCCTACTTTTCAGTTTTTAACATAATTTTTGTTTTATCCACAACTTTTCAAGTATTGAAAGTAGAATAAAAACATGGGTTCTTAGTCTTTAGCTATCTGTTAAAGCCTATGAATGCCTTCTTAAAATCATGTTTTTAAATGCATAAAATATATAGGATTACAAAGGAATCTAATTATATCGAAATACAGTTATTAAAATGTTAAAAGATAAGTTTGTTATATATTAATATGCATGCTTCTTTATAAATGCATTAAATAAGAGTTAATAGCTATCCTAAATTTGAAATAGTGATAAGCATAATGAAAATAGATGCAAAAAACTAATGTGATATGAAAATATCTGGGTTTTTCTTTTGATGATGAAGTATTGCTAATATTACCGTGGTTTATGAACTATGTTCAGAATTGAAGAAAATCCTAACTTTCAGTTAGAGGTTAGTGACGGGGTTCAGGACACCCTACACAAAATACAGCACTTTGACATATTGAATATTTTAAGCTGAAGGCATTTGAGGAAATTGCAGAAGCAGGAAGGTGACTCTGACCTTCTGCCTGCTGTTCTCCCCAGAAGCAGCCATAAAACCTGGGAAGGATTTTCTGACCTTCCCCTGAAGTAGATCATAAGACTGTCATGTAAGAGGTGCTCTCCTGGCACCCAGAGAAAAGGAGCATCCTTACCTCCAAAAGCACAGGGACACAAAGAGGAATCTAAACAAACAGGCCTCTCAGTTTCCCCCAGTTTATTACATTTAGCTTGTTCACACTTTGCCCTATGACATTTCTACATCACTGGCTGCTCTTCATCAAACCTACTATAAAAAACATTCAAGTTCAACTGTTTCTTTGGGCCTTTATTTCCTTATGGAGCCCCTCGTGTCGTGTAAAACTTATATTAAATAAATGTGCATGCTTTTCTCTTGCTAATCTCTCTTTTGTTATAGAGATCTCAGCCC